TAACTGCTGTATCAGATTGTGTCACAAGGCAGCTGCTTTGACTTATTGCTCTGTAGCTGGGGTCAGCCTCTTCAGAACATTGTTAATGAGAGAAAGGAAGTGCTTTGGGCAGTGTCTGGCCCATCAGGCCCTCTGTAAATGTTTGCTATTAATGCAATGCTGAGATCCCAGTGAACAGAATCTGGCTTAGAAGAAGTGGGTATCCACGGTGCCCGAGCCTAATCTTACATCTTGGATTTGTAAGTGGCATTTATTGAGTTGAACATGAGCTTGAGCACGCGGTCACACATTCTTTCAGCAAACACTGGTTAGGCACCAGCTGCTACGTGCAAGCACTGCCCTACATGCTGGGACGCAGCTGTAGTAGGAATGAAATAACGCCAGCATTCCTGCATGCGGGCAGTGCGGGCCCTGTACAGAAAGGTACACGAGATAGGCATCCTCACATCCATTGTCCTGGGAGGAAACTGAGGCTTTGAGAAACGGAGAACTTGCCGGGCCATTTGACTCTACGTCATCCCCTCCCCCATCAATGCCCTGAACAGCCTCCTGTACACCCTTAAGGAACTTACTTTGTAATGATTATTAAGAACTCAGCGAGACCCCGAGCATCACCTCGGCATATCGCATCCTTTCTCTAGAGAACCCCTAATGTTGGAAGGGATCAGAGCGCACCTCCTCCGCTCCTGGGAGCACCCCCTTCCTAATAATACCTTGGGGATGGGTCGGAAGGAAAGGAAAGGAGACGCGAGAGGTGTAGTCGATGTGCCTGCGAAGCCCAGGCTCCTCTGGAGATCCTTCCGTCCGTCCCTACAGGAGAAGGCTGGCCCGGGCTGCTCCACTCCCCGGAGCTGCAGACTGAGTCGCCAGGTTTCTGTGCCTTCAAAGCCCTGCGCGACGGCCACACCAAACACCCAAACCTTGGGCAGGGACCAAACGGTCACTTCCCCGCCCTCCGGGCTCAATATGCAAATCCGAGCACCAGGAAGTAGCTGGGACCTCTCGGCCGAGCCCAGAGACAGCCAGTTCCTCTCCCGCCGCGCCGGGCCGCGCTGCCGCTCGCTCCCCGGCCGTGGCGCCTCCGGGCCAGACGCGCTGCAGCCTCCAGCCCGCGGCAAGCGGGGCGGCCGCGCCACCCCCGGCCCCGCGCCAGCAGCCCCTCGCCGCGCGTCCAGCGTTCCCGGCCAGCAGCCTCCCCATACGCAGGTCCTGCTGGGCCGCCCCGTCGCGCCCCCCACTCTGAACTCAAGTCACCGTGGAGCTCCGCCGCCCCGAAACTTTCACCGCGAGCGGGTGAGTCCTCTGCGCGAGCCCAGGGGTGGGCGAAAACAATGTCATTACTTTTATGTTTCAACAGGAAATATGGGATGTATAAAATCAAAAGGGAAAGACAGCTTGAGTGACGATGGAGTAGATTTGAAGACTCAACCAGTACGTAATACTGAAAGAACTATTTATGTGAGAGATCCAACGTCCAATAAACAGCAAAGGCCAGTAAGTAGATAGTCTCAGGGGAGAATTCCCACAATTTTTTTTTCTAACAAATATTCTCTCGTAGGTTCCAGAATCTCAGCTTTTACCTGGACAGAGGTTTCAAACTAAAGGTATGTTTTCATAGCAACATAGTTAAAATTTTTCTTACAGGTGTTCTCTTGTGTTCATCTTTAGATCCAGAGGAACAAGGAGACATTGTGGTAGCCTTGTACCCCTATGATGGCATCCACCCGGACGACTTGTCTTTCAAGAAAGGAGAGAAGATGAAAGTCCTGGAGGAGTAAGTGCTCTCAAGCACGCCACGGCTGCTCGTAGCTTCTTTTTGATGTGTATTTCTATTCTAGGCATGGAGAATGGTGGAAAGCAAAGTCCCTTTTAACAAAAAAAGAAGGCTTCATCCCCAGCAACTATGTGGCCAAACTCAACACCTTAGAAACAGAAGAGTGAGTCCTCATGTGTTGTCATCTTGGTGGCTAATATGCAGGAAATGTTGAAATGTCTTCACAGGTGGTTTTTCAAGGATATAACCAGGAAGGACGCAGAAAGGCAGCTTTTGGCACCAGGAAATAGCGCTGGAGCTTTCCTTATTAGAGAAAGTGAAACATTAAAAGGTAGGAAATTGTTCAAAGCCTCTTTTAAAACAATAAACATTTACTTACACTTTTCCCCCCATAGGAAGCTTCTCTCTGTCTGTCAGAGACTTTGACCCTGTGCATGGTGATGTTATTAAGCACTACAAAATTAGAAGTCTGGATAATGGGGGCTATTACATCTCTCCACGAATCACTTTTCCCTGTATCAGCGACATGATTAAACATTACCAAAGTAAGTAAAAACTGAAGGTTCAACAAGACAAGTTCTTAACCTTCATTTTTCCCTTTCAAATTAGAGCAGGCAGATGGCTTGTGCAGAAGATTGGAGAAGGCTTGTATTAGTCCCAAGCCACAGAAGCCATGGGATAAAGATGCCTGGGAGATCCCCCGGGAGTCCATCAAGTTGGTGAAAAGGCTTGGCGCTGGGCAGTTTGGGGAAGTCTGGATGGGTAAGTGTGCGGCTCGGGGATCTATGTCCTTCTAAAGCATGCCCGCCTTCTTTTTTCTTCCTAGGTTACTATAACAACAGTACCAAGGTGGCTGTGAAAACCCTGAAGCCAGGAACTATGTCTGTGCAAGCCTTCCTGGAAGAAGCCAACCTCATGAAGACCCTGCAGCATGACAAGCTCGTGAGGCTCTACGCTGTGGTCACCAGGGAGGAGCCCATTTACATCATCACCGAGTACATGGCCAAGGGTGAGTTCCTCCCACTGCCCAGAGCTTGCAAGAATGCACTAACTTGTTCTTTCTTTCTCCATAGGCAGTTTGCTGGATTTCCTGAAGAGCGATGAAGGTGGCAAAGTGCTGCTTCCAAAGCTCATTGACTTTTCTGCTCAGGTAACATATTCAAAAAGCCCCGTGTGCACGTGATATGAAAATGGGAGCCTATTTCTGTTTTCAGATTGCAGAGGGAATGGCATACATCGAGCGGAAGAACTACATTCACCGGGACCTGCGAGCAGCTAATGTTCTGGTCTCCGAGTCACTCATGTGCAAAATTGCAGATTTTGGCCTTGCTAGAGTAATTGAAGATAATGAGTACACAGCAAGGGAAGGTATGTTGCACTAATGATCTTTAGATGTTTTACCCAAGTAAGAACCACATATCTTCTTCCTTAGGTGCTAAGTTCCCTATTAAGTGGACGGCTCCAGAAGCAATCAACTTTGGATGTTTCACTATTAAGTCTGATGTGTGGTCCTTTGGAATCCTCCTATACGAAATTGTCACCTATGGGAAAATTCCCTACCCAGGTATGGTTTACTTAGCTATTTACAATCAAGCTGTTTCTGTTCTTTTTGTTTTTTTCCACCCTAGGGAGAACTAATGCCGACGTGATGACCGCCCTGTCCCAGGGCTACAGGATGCCCCGTGTGGAGAACTGCCCAGATGAGCTCTATGACATTATGAAAATGTGCTGGAAAGAAAAGGCAGAAGAGAGACCAACGTTTGACTACTTACAGAGCGTCCTGGATGATTTCTACACAGCCACGGAAGGGCAATACCAGCAGCAGCCTTAGAGCACAGGGAGACCCGTCCATTTGGCAGGGGTGGCTGCCTCATTTAGAGAGGAAAAGTAACCATCACTGGTTGCACTTATGATTTCATGTGCGGGGATCATCTGCCGTGCCTGGATCCTGAAATAGAGGCTAAATTACTCAGGAAGAACACCCTCTAAATGGGAAAGTATTCTGTACTCTTAGATGGATTCTCCACTCAGTTGCAACTTGGACTTGTCCTCAGCAGCTGGTAATCTTGCTCTGCTTGACAACATCTGAGTGCAGCCGTTTGAGAAGAAAACATCTATTCTCTCCAAAAATGCACCCAACTAGCTCTATGTTTACAAATGGACATAGGACTCAAAGTTTCAGAGACCATTGCAATGAATCCCCAATAATTGCAGAACTAAACTCATTTATAAAGCTAAAATAACCGGATATATACATAGCATGACATTTCTTTGTGCTTTGGCTTACTTGTTTAAAAAAAAAAAAAAACTAATCCAACCTGTTAGATTTTGCAGGTGAAGTCAGCAGCTTAAAAATGTCTTTCCCAGATTTCAATGATTTTTTTCCCCCTACCTCCCAAAATCTGAGACTGTTAAAACATTTTTCTTCTATGAACACTGCTCAGACCTGCTAGACATGCCATAGGAGTGGCGTGCACATCTCTCTCTCTTCCAGCAGGAGGAGCCCGTGAGCACGCACAGCTGCCCTGTCTGCTCACCCGAAGGCACCGGGCTCACCTGGACCTCCCAGGAAAGGGAGAAGAGCCTCAGAAACTGCTCTGTGTTTAGAAGGAATATTTTTAAGAGTCCAGCTTTTTCATTTCCACAATTTCCTATATCCAGATTTGTTTTGACAATGTAGTTTGGAAGAACTAAGATTCTAATCTCTGAAGAACCTTATAGGGCCTTCTAAAACATAAGAGTTTCCTTTGTTGCTTCAAATATTTGAACATTATGTTAAAGATCAAGTATTAATTTTAGTTGTACTCTAGAAAGCTAAAGTGCCACATTCGGGGCTATTTTTATGATTCAGCAATCTTTTCTAAATTGTGTAGCATGTGTATGAGACTATTTATACCCAAGGATATGAAGGAACATAAGTGACTACAAGGCTCTAATAAGCCACGGTGGCAGGAGGTTCAAGCGGTTCTGTTCACTAAATTTTTCTCCTGTAAGCTTTGAATGGAAACTTCTGTATCACATGATGTGTTTCACTTATGCTGTTGTGTATATACCTAATATTTCTATTTTTGATTTTATTTTAATACACCTCGTCCAATAACATCTCAAGCTTTTTATTTGCATTTACATTTTCAGCTGTGGTCAGTGTAAAAATTGGTCATCAGCTGGGGGCGGGGTGGTTAGAAGTGATTCAACAGAGCTACATGCTTTAAACTTGCCCAAGTTCTACCTCCTTCCTTTGAACATTTCAGATTGGAGAACCAAGGAGTTGATTGCCTGAACACCTGAACATCCGTTTATGGGGGCCAGATAGAATTTGTTTTCAAATAGGCTTAACAGGCATCATTAAAATTTCATTCTGTGTGTTTTGTTTAGGCTTGAGGTGCTTAGAAGATGGGATAAAATATTCTACTTTTTTCTAAATTTTAACTTTGTTTCCTATGTGATTTTTTTAAATGTCCTTTCTAAAATATTCTAAAATTATTGATTCACAAGTGCCATGTTCAGAACTATAGAATATTACTGTTACATAATGTCTGCACAGCTGGTCCCTTGATTCAGTGGTAAGGTTTTTGTGTACACCCCCCTGCTTGCATTTTATTTCAGAACCACAAGTATTACCCAATATGTTACATGGAGAGGAACTATAAAGAATCCCTAAGGCAAAAAGAAGTCTCTAGAAAATGACTAGAGGTTTTTTTTTTAGCATAACAAATTTATTTAAAGAAAATTATTAAATTTATCTTCGCCTTGTTTTGCTTCTCCCAGTTCCTCCTCTTCTTGCCATTTTCCACTTGTCTTTCCCTCCCAATCAAGCCTGTGATCCTTACCTCCATGTGGGCCCTTCACCAGCTTGGGCCTCATCTCTGGTGTCCAGCATGTGTGGAAGTCACACGTTCCCTTGATGAACAGCACACACAGTCTCCTTACTTAGCTATAGGTTTCCAGCCTCCCTGTGACAGACAGGCATAATGAGGGGCTGAATAGGTGTTTGTAGCATTTTCGGGTATCCAGTGGTGTGCAAAATGGCTCATGTCATCACACCTCAGGTTATTGTAGAGAACTGGAAAGACAGAATCCATACTCCCTACCGCCAAGATTCTGACTTAGCTGTTGTGCAGCGGGAGATGTATGTCAGTCTATTTTAAAAGCTTCTCCAGTCAGCTAGACACAGTGGCTCATGCCTGTAATCTCAGCACTTTGGGAGGCTAAGGCAGGAGGATCGCTTGAGCTCAGGAGTTAGACACCAGCCTGAGCAATATAGCAAGTCTCTACAAAAAATTTTAAAAATTAGCTAAGTGTGGTGGCACATACCTATGGTCCCAGCTACTCAGGAGGCTGAGGTGGGAGGATTGCTTGAGCCCAGGAAGTCAAGGCTGCAGTGAGCTATGATCGTGCCACTGCACTCCAGCCTGGGCAAGAGTGAGACCCTGTCTCAAAAAAAAAAACCAAAAAAACAAAAAAACCCTTCCCTGGTGAATATAATGTATGCTCAGTCTTGAGAGTCACCATTTGGTTTGACCCATATTACAAAGCCCAGCCTTCTTTTTCCTCAGATGGTTTCATTTCTCAAAGGGGAGTGGAAGAGAAGGAAGGAGGAAAAAAACGTGCCTTCCTTCCTGGTGAACATGAAGCTCACTGAACCTAAAGGAGACTCACAGGCTAGAAACCAGTGTCCTTAGTAGTAGGGGCCACCTGGGGCTTCCGTGGCTTCTCCAGGCATACCTCCTGAGGTTCCACAGAATCCCCTTGCAGAAAGTACTTCTGATGAGCCACTGGGAACGTGTACTGTCCAAGCCCCCTTCTAGGGGAAATTCACTGCCACAGAAGCCAGCAGCCCTGGCTGTCCCAAGGGTGCATAAAAGGATAATAACTAAAAGGAGGGAATTAATTTTGTTGCCTACACCAGGGATAGATCGAGGGCACTGAAAGCATCATAAGTATAAACTCATCTCCACGTCAGCTTGTGGAGTCTGCTTTCTCGCTCTCTCTTTTTTTTTTTTTTTTGACAGAGTCTCACTCTGTCACGCAGGCTAGAGTTGCAGTGGTGCGATCTCAGCTCATTGCAACCTCCCCCTCTCTGGTTGGAGCGATTCTTCTCCTGCCTCAGCCTCCCTAGTAGCTGGAACTACAGGCACACACCATCTCGCCTGGCTAATTTTTGTATTTTTAGTAGAGATGGGGTTTCACCATGTTAGCCAGGCTGGTCTCGAACTCCTGACCTCAGGCGATCCGCCTGCCTCGGCTTCCCAAAGTGCTGGGATTACAAGTGTGAGCCACTGTGCCCGGTCGGGGTCTGCTTTCTCTTTATTCCCCGTCCTCTCACAAACTACATCCAGGGGCGGTAGCTGCTAAAAGGACTCAATTCTGCAACCTCAGCTTCTGACACCTTCAAATAAATTAAATGCTGGTCCTAGGGCTCGCTCCCCAGCTCTTCTGATGTCACTGCCAGGTTCCACAGCCAGTTGTCGGACATCTCCTGCTTCCTCAGCCAAGAACACCTCTCAGATGAGATCAAACCGCCCAGCTTTCCTCTTAGCATCTTCCTTTATTTTCCACTTCTGGCTGGTGGAAGAGAGATCGTAGTTCTCTATTCCCTACATTTTAACTCCACGAATATTTTAGATTAAGTGAAGTCTTGCTGTTCTTCCTGATGGAAATGGTAATTATAAACATACAAAGATACCCATACACACATTCTTTACTCAGGGCCCTCTTGTGCTTTGGCAAATGATAAAAATTATCTCTAACTCACACAACGACCCTGGAAGATCTGGACAATGCTATCACTATTTCACAGCTGAGAGATCGGGAGCATTTAAAGCCACAGAAGGAATAGATTGGCTTCGCTTCATATTGTTTCCTTGTGAAATAAAACCAGTGAAACACCTTTGTGTAGAATCTCCCTGACTCAGCTGAGTG